AAAAAAGGCAAGTTTGGGAAACATCGGCCTAGCTTACTTATAAAGGTAGGAATAGTTTCCTTGGCTGGATTAAAATATCTCCTCAACTTATGGCTAACTATCTCAAGTTGGTCACTTCGAAAACACGTTCCTATTCTGGGTTAAAGATGCATTTTTGGGTTCAAACAACTTCCAAATCAGTTTTCGTGGCCCCCATTCTATGACTCCAAGAATGACAGGTTGAAGTCCCAACCCAGATGCCTGGACCAGCTCTCGGAGACCGACTCCAGCCCCATACCTGTAGGTGACGATGCAAGAGGTGGGCTGTAATTGGGGAGCAGTAGAGGGGCCGGGCCCAGGTGCTAGACAGGCCCACGGTGTGGTCCGAGTGCATGTGAGACAAGAAGAAGAGACGTGCGGTGCCAGCCCGGCGCAGGCTCCAGAAGTCCACTGCGATGGGCGTATGGGGGATCAGGACCCCATTCATGGTGGTAGGGTTGGAGTCACCAGTGGGATCTTCTCCACGGGGGCAGGGCTCCTGCGTGAGGCTTCCACAACGGCGTCCCGATAAAAGTCATGCTGGGGCAAGAACAGGGCCAGAGACCCTAAGGGAAAGAGCCCAGCAGAGCAATAAGTTACCAGAGTGGGCAGAAAAAGGAAGTCACCCTGCCCGCTGGAGCCCAAATCGCGGAGGGCGCTGGACACTCCCAACCGCGCGGGAGCGGAGGCCGAGCCGGGCACTCAAAGCGCGCGCTGCAGGGAGGAGACAGGCCAAAGTAGCCGATTTCCGATTGCCCGCCGCAGCTCCACCAGAGGGAGCCGCGCAGCTGCGCCTGGAGAGTGAGAGGTTGGGGGAAGGGCATCCTAAGGTCGGAGTCGGGACTACGCTTAGCGCTCGCTCGCGGGGAGACCGGCAGCGGTCTTCTGTTTGGTCTCTTGACAAGGGGGCGGGACTTCCGCAGAAAGCAAGATTGGGCCTATCCGCGATGAGAACGGCGTGGAGGGGGAATTAAGGCTGGAACTGGAGAGGGAGGGGTCTGCGGTCAGTCGGACGCGGCGCTGGAAATCCGGCGGAGGACCTAGAAGTAGCGGGAGCGATCTGTGGGCGGGGCGAACGGCCTGCCGGCCGACGGTAGGGCCTGAAGAGCCTAGGGTGGGGCTCGCGGTGTCGCGGAGGGCGTGGAATATTTTCACTGACTCATATTTCCTTTACTCAGGCTCCCACATCAGGACGAGAAGGAGCCCTCGAGTTACCGTGGGAGCTGTGGGAGCTGCCCTGTGACTCTTAGGAAGATGCCGTACCTTGGCTCCGAGGACGTGGTGAAGGAGCTGAAGAAGGCTCTGTGCAATCCTCACATTCAAGCTGATAGGCTGCGCTACCGGAATGTCATCCAGCGAGTGATTAGGTATCACCTACCTCCCTTCGCGTGCTAACTGCTTTTACTTCCTTCTGTCATGTGCGTTGTTCAGGTACATGACTCAAGGCTTGGACATGTCTGGTGTTTTTATGGAAATGGTGAAGGCCAGTGCCACTGTAGATATTGTCCAGAAGAAGTTGGTTTATCTGTACATGTGCACATATGCTCCCCTGAAACCAGATCTGGCTCTCCTGGCCATCAATACGCTGTGCAAAGACTGCTCAGACCCCAATCCAATGGTGCGAGGGCTGGCGTTACGGAGCATGTGTAGCCTCAGGTGAGTACCCTCTTCTCTGTCTGGTCCTAAATGAATCTGGCTAACTCCAGGATGTGTTGCTTAGGATGCCTGGTGTGCAGGAGTATATACAACAGCCTATTCTCAATGGTCTGCGGGATAAGGCTTCATATGTCAGGAGAGTGGCAGTCCTTGGATGTGCCAAGATGCATAATCTTCATGGAGACTCTGAAGTAGGTAAGTTCAGTGTAATCCATCATGGTCAATGTTCTTTATCTAAGAACTTTGTTCTTTTTTATAGATGGTGCCCTGGTAAATGAATTATACAGTTTGCTGCGTGACCAGGATCCAATTGTAGTTGTGAACTGCTTGAGGTCTCTAGAGGAAATTCTGAAACAGGAAGGAGGCGTTGTCATCAATAAGCCCATTGCTCACCATCTCTTAAATCGGTTTGGATGCCTCAGCACTCTTTTTATTATGAAAAATAGCTCTTTTGTTTTGTTTTTTGGATAGAATGTCAAAACTGGACCAATGGGGCCAGGCTGAAGTATTGAACTTTCTGCTACGCTACCAACCCCGCAGTGAGGAAGAACTATTTGACATTCTCAATCTGTTGGATAGTTTCCTCAAGAGCAGTAGCCCAGGTGTGGTGATGGGAGCTACCAAACTTTTTCTGATCTTGGCAAAAATGTTTCCCCACGTACAAACTGATGTCCTTGTGCGGGTCAAGGGACCTTTGCTAGCTGCCTGTTCTTCAGAGAGCCGTGAGCTCTGTTTTGTTGCTCTTTGTCATGTACGCCAGATCTTGCATAGTTTACCAGGTCACTTTAGCAGCCACTACAAAAAGTTTTTTTGCTCCTACTCGGAGCCCCACTACATCAAACTACAGAAAGTGGAGGTGCTGTGTGAACTGGTGAACGATGAGAATGTGCAGCAGGTGCTAGAGGAGCTTCGAGGGTACTGCACGGATGTGTCTGCGGACTTTGCACAGGCTGCCATCTTTGCCATAGGTAGGTGTCTGCTCCTTTTCCTTCTTGAGAACAGCAGTTTTCTCTGCTTTCCCTTCTTTTGTAGGTGGCATTGCCAGGACTTACACAGATCAATGTGTTCAGATTTTAACAGAGTTGCTGGGTCTTCGACAAGAGCACATTACCACAGGTAATGCCTGCCTTTTTAGGATTTTTGTTTTTCCTGTGCTCTTGTACCCTGGCCTGTATTGTAGTGGTGGTGCAGACTTTCCGAGACCTGGTTTGGTTGTGTCCTCAGTGTACTGAAGCTGTATGTCAGGCCCTGCCCGGCTGTGAAGAGAACATTCAAGATAGTGAGGTAGACTGTAATTCTCCTTTACTTCTAGGTAGTGAGCACTTGCTCTTATTCCTTTATTCTCTAGGGGAAGCAAGCACTTATTTGGCTACTTGGTGTCCATGGGGAAAGAATTCCTAATGCTCCTTATGTGTTAGAGGACTTTGTTGAGAATGTGAAGTCGGAAACATTTCCAGCTGTTAAGATGGAGCTGCTCACTGCTTTGCTGCGCCTTTTCCTCTCCCGACCTGCTGAGTGCCAGGACATGCTAGGACGTTTGTTGTATTACTGCATAGGTGGGTTTTTCAGAAGGAAATAGTATTTGCCATTTAATGAAGTCAATCTGTTGTCTTACCTCAGAGGAAGAAAAAGATATGGCTGTACGGGACCGAGGTCTCTTCTATTATCGCCTCCTCTTAGTTGGCATTGATGAAGTTAAGCGGATTCTGTGTAGCCCTAAATCTGACCCTACTCTTGGACTTTTGGAGGATCCGGCAGAAAGACCTGTGAATAGCTGGGCCTCAGACTTCAACACACTGGTGCCAGTGTATGGCAAAGCCCACTGGGCAACTATCTCTAAATGCCAGGGGGCAGAGCGTTGTGACCCAGAGCTTCCTAAAACTTCATCCTTTGCCGCATCAGGTAAAAACAGTCCTTACCTTAAATCTTGTCATCATCTTTCACACAAGTTTTCTGTCTCTTTTAGGACCCTTGATTCCTGAAGAGAACAAGGAGAGGGTACAAGAACTCCCTGATTCTGGAGCCCTCATGCTAGTCCCCAATCGCCAGCTTACTGCTGATTATTTTGAGAAAACTTGGCTTAGCCTTAAAGTTGCTCATCAGCAAGTGTTGCCTTGGCGGGGAGAATTCCATCCTGACACCCTCCAGATGGCTCTTCAAGTAGTGAACATCCAGACCATCGCAATGAGTAGGGCTGGGTCTCGGCCATGGAAAGCATACCTCAGTGCTCAGGATGATACTGGCTGTCTGTTCTTAACAGAACTGCTATTGGAGCCTGGAAACTCAGAAATGCAGATCTCTGTGAAACAAAATGAAGCAAGAACGGAGACGCTGAATAGTTTTATTTCTGTATTAGAAACTGTGATTGGAACAATTGAAGAAATAAAATCATAACAGAGTCTTGTTGCTTGTCTAGAGTAAGATGAATAACTATTACACTTTCTTAGTCTTTCCTATTAGAGCTGCCAGTAAGTCCAGATAATATCAGATACAAAGGAGAGTGGAAAATCTAGAAATCAGGATTCTTAAGTTTTTGGCCAAAGAACATTGATTCATTCCTTTCATTCCTATTGGCAATTGACCCCATTTTTCAGTGATGATGTTGTAGAGGTTAATGTTGGTAAGGAGATGCGTTGAGGATGGGATTTGGATTATTTCCTAATCAATTTTAGGAATTGTGTTAGTAATTAAAGATGGCTGATGTGTGGAAACTGATAGGGGTCATCATTTGTGGGGGTCATCTTTTCTTCCCTGGATTATTATAGTAAATTCCTAACTGTTCTCATATTTCCAATCATGCTTTTAGGCCAGATTCCAAAGTCCTTAATGTCATCTAAAGTACCTCTTTGGTGTCAAGTCTTGCCACTCCCAAAATGACTTCTTTTCTGGCAGAAGCAAACCATTTGCATTGCAGTTCCCTTTATACACCTGCTTCTTTCACCTCTGTGTTAACTTAAACCTGCTTTTATTTATTGCCTGGAACATTTTCTCACCCTCATATCTTCTTGAATTAACACCTCGTCTATCTTTCAGTGTTCAGCTCACTCATAAGCTCCTTCAGGAAGTTTCCTTTAACCCTCACTGCCTTCATTAGGGGCCTCCCTCAAGCTATCAAAGTAGCCAGAGCATACCTCTAGCAGTAGTATTGTAATTGTTTTCTTGTTGCTTGTCCTCAATTTTTATTCTGTTCTTATCTGACCACATTTTGTACATTGAAGCAACTTATGGCAAGAACAAATCTAATAAAATGATGGTAAAATATAAATAGCGAATCCAGAATGGGAAAAATTAAAATAC